GGTGCAGAGACTGGAAAGGGGTAGGAAAGCCAATAGTGGAGCATCCTCATGTTTCCCACAGTTTTGGACACAAAGAAGAAATTCTCTTCTCTCCTGATAAGCAGAGATAAGCTTATACTTATTTCCGGATCCCTAAGTCATCTTTTTAGCCCTGCAAATTTGCTGGTGAGCAGTTACAATAAAGCTTCCTGGCAGTTCCTTCTACCAGAGTGTTAAAGTAATCCAGGTATTTGAAGGCACGAAATGGAATGACTTAATCTCATCTCTCAGTGGTTCAGATGGATGCGAAGGTCATGGCTACAGCTACCTGGTCTAGGAGTGTGTACATCATGTAAACATCCAGGTCAAGTGACAGAGCTCAGCTAAAATCCAGAAGTCCCCTGACACCAGAGTTAGTTTTCCATGAAAGAAATGCCTATAAGAAACTGGACCAGGATAAAGCAAAGAGTAAGGGGCAGGAAGAAAGCTTATAATTGCATTACTGCAATCTTCTGCAAAATCAGACTTCTGCTTCTGTTCCACCTCTTTAAAGCTGAAAATGCCTCAAGTTTCTTACTGAGAGACATGAGAAATTCCATGAATACTAAATTCTTTGACAATTTCTAGCATGGTTTCATCCAAGGTTATGTGATGAGGCTGCATAATATAGGCTCTATATGTTTGGGTATTTTATGCGTGTATGTAACTTTGTCACTTTGATTTGCAAAATGGAAAATTCCCTGAATGCCCACAGAAAAGTATAATGTAGCATTTAGCAGGTCAACAAAATGCACTCCCTTATTCTTTGTCTCCGCCTCATTCTCCAACACTTTAGTGCACTAAGTTGTAGTGACTGAAATCATTCTTGGTGAATAATGCTGGGCCACGCTGAAAATTTGTGGCTGAGAGCTGGACCCTCGTCATCGCCACGTACTCTGTCAATGAGACAGGGTAACCCATGGTTACTGAGCTCCGATCAGTTAAGGGGCAGAGAGCCTCCGCTCCCCACTGCTCTATAAAAGAGACCCAGCAAAGGGACCCTACCAGCTTCTAGCTCTCAGTCTGCGCGAGGGTGTAGGAAGGAAAGCCCAGGACCTCCGGAGCAGAGCACAGCAGCTGCAGAGGCAAGGCCAGCATGTCGCCCAACTTCAAACTTCAGTGTCACTTCATTCTCATCTTCCTGACGGCTCTAAGAGGGGAAAGCCGGTACCTAGAGGTGAGCCACCCCTGGACTGACCCATCTCACCTACTTTTCCGGACTGACCTATGTTTCTTGCCAGCTGAGGGAAGCGGCGGACTACGATCCTTTCCTGCTCTTCAGCGCCAACCTGAAGCGGGAGCTGGCTGGGGAGCAGCCGTACCGCCGCGCTCTGCGTGAGTCGAGGCTGCCCGGCTCGCGGGCGCCCGGGACTTATTGCCCCATGCCCTCCTCCCCCAGGGTGCCTGGACATGCTGAGCCTCCAGGGCCAGTTCACCTTCACCGCCGACCGGCCGCAGCTGCACTGCGCAGCCTTCTTCATCAGCGAGCCCGAGGAGTTCATTACCATCCACTACGACCAGGTCTCCATCGACTGTCAGGGCGGCGACTTCCTGAAGGTGAGGCGCCCACGGCCAGCCAACCTAGCCGGTGATAGCATCTATGTCTGTATTTTTTTCAAAGGTATTTGATGGTTGGATTCTCAAGGGGGAGAAGTTCCCCAGTTCCCAGGATCATCCTCTCCCCTCAGCTGAGCGGTACATAGATTTCTGTGAGAGTGGTCTTAGCAGGAGGAGCATCAGATCTTCCCAGAATGTGGCCATGATCTTCTTCCGAGTCCATGAACCAGGAAATGGATTCACATTAACCATAAAGACAGACCCCAACCTCTTTCGTAAGTGTTCTCAGTCAAAAGGCAGAACTTCGGAAACGTGAATTTCTTTTTCTTTTCTACAAAGCTTGCAATGTCATTTCTCAGACTCCAAATGGAAAGTTTACCCTGGTAGTTCCACACCAGCATCGAAACTGCAGCTTCTCCATAATTTATCCTGTGGTGATCAAAATATCTGATCTTACCCTGGGACACGTAAATGGTCTTCAGTTAAAGGTGAGTTGCTTACTTGTTTCCTAACCGTTTGAATGTGTCTTTCTCTGCTGCTTTATTCCCTTAGAAATCCTCAGCAGGTTGCGAGGGAATAGGAGACTTTGTGGAGCTGCTGGGAGGAACTGGATTGGACCCTTCCAAGATGACGCCTTTAGCTGATCTCTGCTACCCCTTTCATGGCCCGGGTGAGGTATTTCTTTGATTGTTATGTATGTGCTGGGAAACTTTTATCTTTTCCATCCATTATAGCCCAGATGAAAGTTGGCTGTGACAACACTGTGGTGCGCATGGTCTCCAGTGGAAAACACGTAAATCGTGTGACTTTTGAGTATCGTCAGCTGGAGCCGTACGAGCTGGAAAACCCAAATGGAAACAGTATCGGGGAATTCTGTTTGTCTGGTCTTTGAATAACCAACCCAGTGATTTACATGCTGATAGCTAAGTGAGTTTTTAATGGCCATTGTGTATGATTTTGATGCACAACTAGTTAAAAGCCTTTCATACCAGTCAGTATTCCCAGCCTTGAGCGCACGCGCGCACACACACACACACATACACACACGCATTAATTTTTGTACTTTGCTTCTTTTATGTTTGTAATCTGTAAATGAACACATGGCAGAAAATAACCCCTGATTGGTAGGATCATAGTTCTAAATGGAAATGTTTGTAATTCTTTGATGTGCTACAAACCTGAAACTGGTAAGACAAGCACAAAGCAACGTGCAATACAAAAATCGTATCTCAAGGGAAAATACTCAAAGAAAGAAAAGTGGCAGCACTTATATTAGTTTTATAACAGGATAAAGTCTTGTGTATAGCAAAGTAGTTGCATCTGTTTATTTTCTATTTATTATTGTTACAATAGGTAATAGTTATAGCAATTATTTATTGATTTGTAACAACTTGTTTTTAACCAAACTTTGTAGCATGGAAAAAATTTTCCATCCACAAATACAAACATGAATAAATACATTCAGAATGTTGGCACCATGATGTTGGGCTTTATTTGCTTTCCTGAGTAG